TGGAAAACTCATAGCTCACTGCAGCCTTGAACCCCTGGGCTCAAGAGAGCCTCCTGCTCCAGCCTCCTGAGTGAGTATCTGGAATTACAGGCAAGCACCACCACACTTGGCTAATTTTAAAAGATTTTTTTGTAAAGATGGGGGTATCACTGTGTTGCCCAGGCTGCTCTCCAATTCCTGGCCTCTACCTGTCCTTGGTGACTAAGGTCACCATGCTGGTGTTTACATATCCCTATTCATGGTGTAATTATACTACAATCAAGCTAATTAATGTATTCGTCAACTCACATAGTGACTATTTTCATTTCATTATTTATTTGCTTAATTCCTGGCCTCAAGTAATCCTCCTGCCTCAGCCTCCCCAGTAGTGGGGACTAAGAGCATATGCCACAACCCCTGGCTTGCTTTTTGTTTCTTTGACGTGTGTGTGTGTATGTGTGCGTATGTGTGTATGTCCATGTGTGTGTCTGTGTGTGGGTGTGTGTTCGTATGTGTTTCCGTGTGTCCGGGTGTGTCTCTGTGTGTGTCTAGGGGACTAGACACATATGCCACGACTCCTGGCTTGCTTTTTGTTTCTTTGACGTGTGTGTGTATGTGTGCGTATGTGTGTATGTGTGTGTGTCCGTGTGTCTGTGGTGAAACACTTATGATCTATCATTTTTTAAATTTTTTTTATTTTTGAGACAGAACCTCACTCTGCCACCCAGGCTGGAGCACAGTGGCACAATCTCAGGTCACTGCAACCTCCACCTCCCGGGCTCAAATGATCCTACTGCCTCTTCCTCCCAAGCAGCTGGGAATACAGGCGCCACCCATGCCCGGCTAATTTTTATATTATTTGTAGAGACGGGGTTTCGCCATGTTGCCCAGGCTGGTCTCAAACTCCTGAGCTCAAGCGATCCGCCCGTCTCAGCTTCCCAAATTAATGGAATTACAGGCATGAGCCACCGCGCCCCGGCCCATAATCGATCTTCTCAGCAAATTTCAAGTATGCGATACAGTGTGGATGCTCTTCAACGTACAGCGAAGTCACATCCTGATAAATTGAAAATATAGAAGATAAAAAATGCATTTAATATTATGTCACCTACAAAACATCAGAGTTTAGCCTAGCCTACCCTAAACCCGCCCTGAACACGTACCTTCCCCTACAGTTGGGCAAAATCGTCCAACAGAAAACCTATTTTATAATAAAGTGTTGACTCTCTCCTGTAGTTTATTGAATACTGAACTGAAAGTGACAATCAGAATGGCGGTGTGGATCCTCCTCAGCAATGTGCACAGCTGAAAGCACCGCCGCAAAGGAGAAAAATTGTACGTGGAGCTGTTACCGGATGGAGTTGTCCACGTTCTAGGCGTGTTGAACAGAGAATTGAATGAAACGCACAAAGTAACAAAAGAACAAAGCAACGAAAGACAAAAACACAAAAAAACGGAGTAAGGAAAGCACAGGTTTATTGAAGACAATTCACAGACTGGGAGCGGGGCTCCAGCAAGAGGCCCAAGAGCTTCCTCAATTAGGGTTTTTATTAAAAGGAACCCGGCAATACCCCTCGGTGTCTTTGACAGGCCTCCCATTGGCTACACCCCGTGAAGGACTGACCTGCGACCAGTCAGAGGCTGACGTGGAGACTTGGCCCACCGTCCGTCAGAGGCTGGAGTGGAGGCTTGGCCCACCATCCATCAGAGGCTGGAGTGGAGACTTGGCCCACCGTCCATCAGAGGCTGGAGTGGAGGCTTGGCCCACGGTCAATCAGAGGTTGGAGTGGAGGCTTGGCCCACCGTCCATCAGAGGCTGGAATGGAGGCTTGGCCCACCGTCCATCAGAGGCTGGAGTGGAGGCTTGGCCCACGGTCAATCAGAGGTTGGAGTGGAGGCGTGGCCCACCGTCCATCAGAGGCTGGAATGGAGGCTTGGCCCACCGTCCATCAGAGGCTGGAATGGAGGCTTGGCCCACCGTCCATCAGAGGCTGGAGTGGAGGCTTGGCCCACCGTCCATCAGAGGCTGGAGTGGAGACTTGGCCCACCGTCCATCAGAGGCTGGAGTGGAGGCTTGGCCCACCATCCATCAGAGGCTGGAGTGGAGACTTGGCCCACCGTCCATCAGAGGCTGGAATGGAGGCTTGGCCCACCGTCCATCAGAGGTTGGAGTGGAGGCTTGGCCCACGGTCAATCAGAGGCTGGAATGGAGGCTTGGCCCACCGTCCATCAGAGGCTGGAGTGGAGGCTTGGCCCACCGTCCATCAGAGGCTGGAGTGGAGACTTGGCCCACCGTCCATCAGAGGCTGGAGTGGAGGCTTGGCCCACGGTCAATCAGAGGCTGGAGTGGAGACTTGGCCCACCGTCCATCAGAGGCTGGAATGGAGGCTTGGCCCACCGTCCATCAGAGGCTGGAGTGGAGGCTTGGCCCACCGTCCATCAGAGGCTGGAGTGGAGACTTGGCCCACCGTCCATCAGAGGCTGGAGTGGAGGCTTGGCCCACCGTCCATCAGAGGCTGGAGTGGAGACTTGGCCCACCGTCCATCAGAGGCTGGAGTGGAGGCTTGGCCCACCGTCCATCAGAGGTTGGAGTGGAGGCTTGGCCCACGGTCAATCAGAGGCTGGAGTGGAGGCTTGGCCCACCGTCCATCAGAGGCTGGAGTGGAGGCTTGGCCCACCATCCATCAGAGGCTGGAGTGGAGACTTGGCCCACCGTCCATCAGAGGCTGGAATGGAGGCTTGGCCCACCGTCCATCAGAGGCTGGAGTGGAGGCTTGGCCCACCGTCCATCAGAGGCTGGAGTGGAGACTTGGCCCACTGTCCATCAGAGGCTGGAGTGGAGACTTGGCCCACCGTCCATCAGAGACTGGAGTGGAGGCTTGGCCCACCATCCATCAGAGGCTGGAGTGGAGACTTGGCCCACGGTCCATCAGAGGCTGGAGTGGAGACTTGGCCCACCGTCCATCAGAGGCTGGAGTGGAGACTTGGCCCACGGTCAATCAGAGGCTGGAGTGGAGGCTTGGCCCACCGTCCATCAGAGGCTGGAGTGGAGACTTGGCCCACGGTCAATCAGAGGCTGGAGTGGAGGCTTGGCCCACCGTCCATCAGAGGCTGGAGTGGAGACTTGGCCCACCGTCCATCAGAGGCTGGAGTGGAGGCTTGGCCCACCGTCCATCAGAGGCTGGAGTGGAGGCTTGGCCCACCATCCATCAGAGGCTGGAGTGGAGACTTGGCCCACGGTCCATCAGAGGCTGGAGTGGAGACTTGGCCCACCGTCCATCAGAGGCTGGAGTGGAGACTTGGCCCACGGTCCATCAGAGGCTGGAGTGGAGGCTTGGCCCACCATCCATCAGAGGCTGGAGTGGAGACTTGGCCCACGGTCCATCAGAGGCTGGAGTGGAGACTTGGCCCACCGTCCATCAGAGGCTGGAGTGGAGACTTGGCCCACGGTCAATCAGAGGCTGGAGTGGAGGCTTGGCCCACCGTCCATCAGAGGTTGGAGTGGAGGCTTGGCCCACCGTCCATCAGGAGTGGAGGCTTGGCCCACGGTCAATCAGAGGCTGGAGTGGAGGCTTCTGTCTCGTTATCACAGGAGTGAGGATGTGGCCTGTGTGCTGCCTAATCTTGCCTAGAACTGGCTGCAAGTGCGGTTCTTTTGCTTCTACCTTAACCCCTGGTTACCCTAATTCCCTTGTAGTAGGACGAGCCACAGACGAAACCTCTCAGACACCGAGTTGTAGAAGGAAGGGCTTTATTCAGCTGGGAGCATTGGCAAGCTACTGCCTTGAAATCCGAGCTCCACGAGTGAGCAATTCCTGTCCCTTTTAAGGGCTCACAACTCTAAGGATTTCACATGAAAGGGTCGTGATTGATTTGAGCAAGCAAGGGGTACGTGACAGGGGCTGCATGCACCGGTGGTCAGAGAGAAACAGAACAGGGCAGGGAGTTTCACAATGTTGTTCTATACAATGTCTGGAATCTATGAATAACATCGGTTTTTAAGTTATCAGTTGATTTTTAACTACTGGGTTTAGGCCAGGCAGGCCCAGGCCTGGTTTCGGGCCTGGCGCCGGGCTGCCTGTCTTTGGTTTTACTTCCTTGTTGTTTTTTTTTTAAAACAGGTATTGAGTATAAAACAATATAAAACAATATGAGAGGGTCTCTCTCTTCCCTCACCCTATTCTCCTGCCTCAGAGCCCTCAGAAGTAGGGGATGGTCCCTAACATTGATTACAACCCCTAGTCCGTATAATATATCTTCAGAGCTTGTTCACCCTGCATGGCTGCAAACGTTTTCTCTTTTCTTTTTATGACCTGAACCGGGGAGCCCAGGAATTCTGTACTCTTCAAGAGAACTCTTTCCTCTTCAGTAGTTTCTTCCTTCCCACTTTGTGAACCAGGAAGACCTTGAAAATGGGAACATGCTTCTTGTTTTCACTTTCCTTCTTTTTACCAATTTCTCTGCCTCATTCACTGACGAATTGGCTGCTATCCCACACACCTCCTCTCCTACTGACATTCTGAAATCTTTGTGAGTTCAGCCTCCGGACACACAATCTCTTATTTGTAGAGTTGGGTCTCACTATGTTGCCCAGGCTGGTCTCAAATTCCTGGTCTCAAGAAATCCTCCTGCCTCAGCCTTCCAGAGTGCTGGGATTACAGGCGTGAGTTACTGTGCGTGCTCACGGTGCCTGGCCCGGGTTCCTTTTCTGCCAGCTTGGAAGGGCAACCCCATGACTGAATGTTATTCTGAGGGTGGCTCCGCATTTGCATCCTTGTTACAGTGCATCCACTTGAAACACTGCACATCTGAACTGGGACTGTTAACACACATGCTGATACAGTGTGGGGTGCCAGGAAGTGTCTGCTGATATTTATGGCAAAAAAAAAAAATCTGTTTTGTTTACTTAGTGTATCAAAAGAAAGTCTGGGGTGAACAGTAGTATTTTTTTTTAAGCAGCTGTGAAAAAAAGTTGGAGATCTCCAAAAAAAAAAAAAAAGGTGATTTCATAGAAAAGTATAGGATTCGGTGTGGGTGAGGTTGCTTCAAGTTGGTTTGGTACAAGAACTTTCTAGCCATTCCTTATCTGTTTAGAAGTGAATGATCCACCCACCGCCAGGATGGCTCATCAAACAATGGAACCATTTGCCCTTATGGCGCACAGCTGTAATATCCAATCATCTCCAGGTGCCAAGCATGTCCTCTCATTTCATTCTCAACACGATAACGAGCGGAGGGCGGGGACCATTTCAAAGACAAAACGTGGACACCGTTTTTATAGACAATGATGTTTGGACTAAATGAATGCCATGACCTGACTTTCTCAACAGTCTGAAGCTAAATAGAAACAAGCAGAAGTCTCATCTCAAGCCTGCCAGGCCCCATCCTGTAGGCACATGTGAAATGTAAAAACTTGACCCATTGTACTAGTAGGTGGAGCTGCCATTATTTGAGTCATTGAATAGTGTTGAGACAGAATTGGGTTGACACTGCCAACTCCTAAAATTAGAATCTAGACATTGCAGGTACATCACTCACAGCTCCAACGAATGCCTCTGCCTTCATAGAGTAGCTTTCTGACTTCTGTTTAACATTTTTTTTGGAATAAAGTCTTGGAAATAAGCCCATATAGTCAGACATGATGGCTGATGCCTGTAATCCTAGCACTTTAAGAAGCTGAGGCTGGTGGATTGCTTGGGTCCAGGAGTTAAAGACCAGCCTGGGCAACATGGTGAAACTCGGTGTCTACAAAAACATACAAAACAATTAGCCAGGCCTGGTGGTGCACACCTGTGGTCGCAGCTACTGGGGAAGCTGAGGTGAGAGGATTGCTTGAGCCTGAGAGGTGGAGGCTGCAGTGAGCTATGATTGTGCAACTGTGCTTCAGCCTGGGCAACAGAGCAAGACCCTGTCTGAAAAAAAGAAAAAGAAAAAGAAAAAAAAATTAGCCTATATAGGGGAAGGGGAAGAAAAAAGAGCTCAGTGTGGATCACAGCAGAGTCAGCCAGGTTGATGGCTGTGGCTTGCCCATGAGTACTGGTAGTTGAGATGAGGAGAGCTGGTCAGATTCTGAACTTGTTTTCAAGTTTTAAGAGAATCCTCTTTTTTTTTCATGGTCTTATTGAGGTACAGTTGATATAAAATAAATAACTCATATCCAAAGGGCCCAATTTAATAAAGTTTGGAATACTACTCAGCAGTAAAAAGAAATCATTGATAACACCCAAGAACATGGATGAATCTCAAAATAGTTACGAAGGTGAAAGGGGACAGCCAGAAAAAAAGTGCATCTGGTATGAGTCTATCAATATAAAATTCTAGAAAATTCTATTACTAGGCTGGGCACAGTGGCTGACACATGTAATCTCAGCACTTTGGGAGGCAAAAGCAGGTGGATTGCTTGAGCCCAGGAGTTCAAGATCAGCCTAGGCAATGTAGTGAGACCCATCTCTACAAAAAGTAGAAAAAATTAGCCGGACATAGTGGTCCCAGCCACCTGGGGGGGCTGAGGTAGGAGGTTCACTTAAGGCTGAGAAGTTGAGGCTGCAGTGAGCCGTGATCATACCACTGCACTGCAGCCTGGGCAACAGAGCAAGACACTGTCTCAAAAAAAAAGAAAAGAAAAAAAGAAAGAAAAAAGAAAATTCTGTCCGTGATCTGTAATGACACAGAGAACACCAGTGGTTGTCCAGGGATGGAGCTGTGGGAGGGACAGATGATGAAGAGCCTGGGGAAGCGTTGGAGGATGGTGGGGATGTTCAGCTTCTTGATGACGGCAATGACTTCATGAGTATGTACAAATGTCAGAACTTGGACTCTGGACATGCAGGCACAGGAACCAGCTAGAGGAGCTGCTGCACAGCAGTGTAAATGCACCAAATGCTGCTAAACTGTACAGATAAAACAGTTAATTTTATGTCACGTGAAATTCATGTCAATAAACACATTAATTAAGGTATAGGATTTGTTGAGAGACTGAGTGTGTCATGT